ATGGCCACTTAGGAGCATGAGTGAGGTGCCAGCGTCCCTACAATCTAAGGAGCAGGGAGTCATCACTGGGGTGGCTGCCGCTCTACCTGTTTGCGACTGTAATAAAACACCTTCTGGAGGCCGAGGGACCCGCTTCATCCTGACTTTTCCCCTCAGTAGCTAGAGAGAAGGCGGCTGAAAAGAGGAGACAGAACTGGTGCTGAGTGGGCCTGGAGCTTCCGAGGCAAGGGAAAGAGGGAGAGGGCTGCAGTTCAAAGTCCAGACGCGCTTTCCTTCCATTCTCTTCCCTTCCTCCCTGCCCTCTGCGCCCCATTTTCCCCTTATCGTGGGTGGGGGCTTCTGATTTGCTGCGGATCCCAGAGATGGTGGGGTTCAGCCTCCGCACTGCTTAGCTAAGTTCCCAGCCCAGCAGTCCCAGCCGGGCTGTTTTCGGTAACCAAAGCACTAGGAATTAACCTCTCTCTCGGCCTCTTCCCTTTCGGTTTCCTTCTTGGGTTGGCTGGAAACTTCACCCAGACACCGAAGCAGCTCTGCCCGGCCTTTTGGCACAGGCCACCGGCCGAGGCCCCACGGGGCGCTCTCCTTCCCCAGGTGCCCCCGACTCCGATCCTGCCCTCAGGGGCTCGCCCGGGACGCGTTTTCCCAGAGGCCGCCGGGGCGGGGTGGGCTGGCTGGCGGGAAGAGGGGGCCGCGGCCCAGGCTCGCCCCGGCGCCGGCCCGGTGGGCACGCGGCCAGCCTCCGGCCCCGACTCGGTCCCTCCCGGCGCCCGCCCCAGCCGAGGCCCCCTCCCGGCCCCGCCGCCCGCCCGCGGGGGCGTGGGAGCGCCGCAGGAGCAGCTGGGACCCGGGCCGGGCCGACAGGCGGCGGCTGCGGCCTAGGGCTCCCGCGCGGCCACCGGCCTCTCCCCTCCCCCTCCCGGAAGCGCGGGGCGGGGTCCCCGGCCGGGCCGTGGGGGCGGGCGCGGGGGCCGGGCCGGGGCGGGACGCGCTCGGCGCTCGCGGGCTCGGCGGGCTGTGCGCGCCCACTCCGGCTCCAGCGGCCAGCGCGCGCGGGCCCAGGCCGCCCGGCTCCAGCCCAGCAGTAGCGGCAGCAGCGGCGGCGGCGGCAGTGCGCGCGAGGCCCTGCGCCCCCAGCAGCTCCTCCCTGGCGCCGTGCATGGAGACGCGGCCCGCCACCCGCCGCTGAGCCCCCGCCGCCCGGCCGGGACCCGCCAGGGCTGGGGTGGCCTCGGGCTCCGGCCGGCCCCGCCGCCCGAGGGCTGCGCGCGGCCCGCGGGCCTCGCCGCCCCGCGCGGATCGTCGCGGCCCGGCCGTCCCGTCCCAGGAAGTGGCCGTCCTGAGCGCCATGGCTCACTCCCCGGTGCAGTCGGGCCTGCCCGGCATGCAGGTAGGCGGGCGCGGGCCGCGGGGCCGGGATGCAAGTTTCCCTTTTCTCTTCCTTCTCTCTACAGAACCTAAAGGCAGACCCAGAAGAGCTTTTTACAAAACTAGAGAAAATTGGGAAGGGCTCCTTTGGAGAGGTGTTCAAAGGCATTGACAATCGGACTCAGAAAGTGGTTGCCATAAAGATCATTGATCTGGAAGAAGCTGAAGATGAGATAGAGGACATTCAACAAGAAATCACAGTGCTGAGTCAGTGTGACAGTCCATATGTAACCAAATATTATGGATCCTATCTGAAGGTAAGGCTTAAAATAACGTGCTTCTCCGTTCTAAAATGATTCTCTTCTTTTTTTTGTTTTATAGGATACAAAATTATGGATAATAATGGAATATCTTGGTGGAGGCTCCGCACTAGATCTAGTAAGTATTATGTTGGATGCAGAATACGTATCAAGTAACTTTAAGAATTTTTTTCTCTTCTTAGTTAGAACCTGGCCCATTAGATGAAACCCAGATCGCTACTATATTAAGAGAAATACTGAAAGGACTCGATTATCTCCATTCGGAGAAGAAAATCCACAGAGACATTAAAGGTAAGAGGACATCCGTTTTCATTCCTTTGAAACCGCCCAGGGCCGCCTTGGCTTTCTTTTGCAGCGGCCAACGTCCTGCTGTCTGAGCATGGCGAGGTGAAGCTGGCGGACTTTGGCGTGGCTGGCCAGCTGACAGACACCCAGATCAAAAGGAACACCTTCGTGGGCACCCCATTCTGGATGGCACCCGAGGTCATCAAACAGTCGGCCTATGACTCGAAGGTGAGGGGAGGGTGAGGGCGGCGCCGTGCCTCTGGTGTTTGTAAAGATGCTTTTCTTGTTGCAGGCAGACATCTGGTCCCTGGGCATAACAGCTATTGAACTTGCAAGAGGGGAACCACCTCATTCCGAGCTGCACCCCATGAAAGTTTTATTCCTCATTCCAAAGAACAACCCACCGACGTTGGAAGGAAACTACAGTAAACCCCTCAAGGAGTTTGTGGAGGCCTGTTTGAATAAGGAGCCGAGCTTTGTAAGTTTCCCAGGGATCACAGCGTACCTCTTTCATACTTTAATTGTTGGGTGTGTTTTTCCAGAGACCCACTGCTAAGGAGTTATTGAAGCACAAGTTTATACTACGCAATGCAAAGAAAACTTCCTACTTGACCGAGCTCATCGACAGGTACAAGAGATGGAAGGCCGAGCAGAGCCATGACGACTCGAGCTCCGAGGATTCCGACGCGTAAGTCGGCCCCTGAGTGACCCAAGCATGTGACTGATGGGATTTCCTGCATTTCTGTGTTAAGGGAAACAGATGGCCAAGCCTCGGGGGGCAGTGATTCTGGGGACTGGATCTTCACAATCCGAGAAAAAGATCCCAAGAATCTCGAGAATGGAGCTCTTCAGCCATCGGACTTGGACAGAAATAAGGTACGTCTGCTCACTCCAGAATGGCCACGCTGTTCTGATGACCTTTTTTTCCCTCTCCCCCAAGATGAAAGACATCCCGAAGAGGCCTTTCTCTCAGTGTTTATCTACAATTATTTCTCCTCTGTTTGCAGAGGTAGGTACCTGGCTGGCCTTTTCGGAGTGGGATCATGCCATTCTTCCTGTTCGTGTGTTTTCAGTTGAAGGAGAAGAGCCAGGCGTGCGGAGGGAACTTGGGGTCCATTGAAGAGCTGCGAGGGGCCATCTACCTAGCGGAGGAGGCGTGCCCTGGCATCTCCGACACCATGGTGGCCCAGCTCGTGCAGCGGCTCCAGAGGTAACTACCCAGGGCCCCTCTGGGCTGGGGAAGTGTTGACTTCTCTCTCTCTCTTTTTCCCTAGATACTCTCTAAGTGGTGGAGGAACTTCATCCCACTGAAATTCCTTTGGCATTTGGGGTTTTGTTTTTCCTTTTTTCCTTCTTCATCCTCCTCCTTTTTTAAAAGTCAACGAGAGCCTTCGCTGACTCCACCGAAGAGGTGCGCCACTGGGAGCCACCCCAGCGCCAGGCGCCCGTCCAGGGACACACACAGTCTTCACTGTGCTGCAGCCAGATGAAGTCTCTCAGATGGGTGGGGAGGGTCAGCTCCTTCCAGCGATCATTTTATTTTATTTTATTACTTTTGTTTTTAATTTTAACCATAGTGCACATATTCCAGGAAAGTGTCTTTAAAAACAAAAACAAACCCTGAAATGTATATTTGGGATTATGATAAGGCAACTAAAGACATGAAACCTCAGGTATCCTGCTTTAAGTTGATAACTCCCTCTGGGAGCTGGAGAATCGCTCTGGTGGATGGGTGTACAGATTTGTATATAATGTCATTTTTACGGAAACCCTTTCGGCGTGCATAAGGAATCACTGTGTACAAACTGGCCAAGTGCTTCTGTAGATAACGTCAGTGGAGTAAATATTCGACAGGCCATAACTTGAGTCTATTGCCTTGCCTTTATTACATGTACATTTTGAATTCTGTGACCAGTGATTTGGGTTTTATTTTGTATTTGCAGGGTTTGTCATTAATAATTAATGCCCCTCTCTTACAGAACACTCCTATTTGTACCTCAACAAATGCAAATTTTCCCCGTTTGCCCTACGCCCCTTTTGGTACACCTAGAGGTTGATTTCCTTTTTCATCGATGGTACTATTTCTTAGTGTTTTAAATTGGAACATATCTTGCCTCATGAAGCTTTAAATTATAATTTTCAGTTTCTCCCCATGAAGCGCTCTCGTCTGACATTTGTTTGGAATCGTGCCACTGCTGGTCTGCGCCAGATGTACCGTCCTTTCCAATACGATTTTCTGTTGCACCTTGTAGTGGATTCTGCATATCATCTTTCCCACCTAAAAATGTCTGAATGCTTACACAAATAAATTTTATAACACGCTTATTTTGCATACTCCTTGAAATGTGACTCTTCAGAGGACAGGGCACCTGCTGTGTATGTGTGGCCGTGCGTGTGTACTCGTGGCTGTGTGTGTGTGATGAGACACTTTGGAAGACTCCAGGGAGAAGTCCCCAGGCCTGGAGCTGCCGAGTGCCCAGGTCAGCGCCCTGGACTGCTTGCGCACTTGCTCACCGAGATGATGCAGTTGGAGGTTGCTGATCTGTGCGATTGCTGTAGCGGTTGCCGGGGACCTTAAGAGTTATTTTGCTTCTCTGGAAGGGGCCTATGCTTGCTAGGCAGGCAGCCAGTGTGTCTGTTTTTCTTGGTTTGCTGTGGGACCTTGCTTGGCGAGGGGGAAAATCTCTGGGTTTCTGGAGTGGGAGGGTTCGTGCAGCAGCTGTTGACTGGTACATGAAGCATTCTTTTATGTTTGTTGAAGCTGATGATTGACATCTCCCGTGGGTGTGCCAGTTCTTGTGGAGTTAAGACAGGATTTTTGGAAGCAAGGAAGTTAGTGGGTGAGCTTGGGGATGTAGCTCAGCTATCTGCTGGTCTAGTGGCCTCTAAGCTATAGGGAGGGGACAGAGCCCTGAGCTACAGATGCTTGAGTGGGTTATTGTGTCGGTTTGCTAGTGCAGTCTGGTTTTTAAGCTCTAAAATTGAGGTATTTTATTAGAAGTGGATTTGGGTTGAACTCTTAATTTGTATAAGGGATATATTTTGGTTGGGGAAATAGAACTGAGTTGCTAATTCTTATTGTACTCATTACTCCATACAAGAATGTTATGTTGAATAATAAAATTGGAGAAGATTTCATTTTGTGTTTCCAGGGAGTATTCTGTGTGGGGAACTGTTTCCTTACGTGAGGCCGGCGGCATAAGTCAAAGATGAGTTTTGTCCTTGCGAATCACACAGATTGAGTCTGTGTTCCCCAGGGTGTGCCGTTACCTGATTTTTAAGTGAGCCAGGGCGGACAGCAGCTTTTCTGATTTACAGAGTTCTTCAGATTTACAAATGGACAATGACATCACAGTTTTTAGCACTGAAGCCAGTCTCATGCTAGTAACAGTGGGTGAGCCGCTCGAGGGACTGGGTTCTAATGAATACTGGTATGAACGGGGAGTCTCTGCAGTCGCCAGACAAATCATACTCAGCCCCTTCCCCCGTAGAGCAACAAGTGGTTCTTTTAGAGTTGACTGGCAGCATTTCCTGTCGGGGGAGGTGGGGTTTGATGGAGTTAGAAAGCTCGCCTCTGTGTACATTCTCTCCTGGGCTGTTACTTTCTGTAGACGCACAAAATCAGCCCCAATGTTTTTAAGGGCATCTTAGCCAAGGAAGCTGGCTTTTGTGTCGCCACTTCCAGGCCTGCATTAAGAGAGAGCCCAGGCACCAGGGCTACCACTGGAACCTGCCTCAGCGTCAACTGCTGCTGGTCTGTAGCCAGGCCCAGCCTTTGAGACGGGTTTACTGTCACCAGTAGCCTCTCAGTGCCAGCCCTGAGCTGCTCCTGGCTCAGCTGCCCAGAGCCTGCAGCCTGGGGAGGTACTCAGCCTCTGGGAGACGAGGGCCGTGGACTGGGTGGCTGGTAGCTCCTGCGTTTTTGAGCTGTGTCCTGGCTGGCTGCTGCCAATGAGGTGGACACCAGTGTGGTTTGGGGTGCACTGGCCACTTCTTGCTGGGTTCTGATTTTCTTGGAAGTGCATCTGCCTTCCTTATCCAATAGTTTTATCCCTGCATTGCTCTTGTGAAGTGGCTGGTTTGGTTCTGTATGTAGCATTTTGTACCTTTCCTCTGGCAAAACACTGTCAGTTTATAAACATTTTTTATATTTCCCTCCTTTAAAAACAGCTTGTGTATTTCTGCTATAAAATGTGTCAGCAAAGGCAGAGTGACCTAATAGGGCATGTTCTTAAGCACAGGGACTGTATCATGCAGGGGCCAATAAAGCTCAAGAAAACGAGTATCTGCATCATTGTGTGTCTCATGTGTAGTGTGTCTCAAACTCCACTCAGATGGACTGTTACCCACACTAGTATTTTCTTGAGGGCACACAGGAAGCAGAGGTGCTGGTCACAGGTCAGAACCACCAGTGTCCAGCAAGTAGTTTGGAATCAATCAATCATTCAGAAATAAATAGCTGAGGAGACTGCCTTGTCCCCAAGTCTCCAGGAATGAGTGAGTGGTGACTTCTGGAGGGAGCCTGATGCTGCTGTGTGGCCCGGAGCTGTTTGTTTGCTCTGCCCCTGCCTGGAGGTGGGGGGAGCATAGGGAACAGTGGGGGGCAGGCCCTCCCTGTGTCACTCTGAACACTGGGGCTTTAGAAACCCTTGCTGGAGTGTCCCCTTCCCCCCTCCCCCCCCACACAGAAAATGAAGACTACAGACAAAGTTGGTTGTTTTGCCTTAAAACATCAATATGCTGGATTGTGGCGTGAGGTATTTTTATTCCCTTTGTTAGTACTGGAAACCGTCTGGTACATCTTGTAAGGCAAATGATTAACACACGGCAGGCTCTTCGTCCGTTTGCAAGTTGCTGTTTGTTTCCAGCTACACCAGTCAGAGCTCCACAGAGAGGGTGCGTTCCTGGTTCTCAGGTGGGCAGGTGCTATGGTGCGGGGCGCTGGAAAGAATGGGGTTGAATTGGCCCTCGCCTCCGCTTGTTTGAGACTCTCGTTAGAAAGGGCTTAGGAAAACCAAGGGAATGGCAGCCACCCCATCACCATCGAGAACAGGCAGACGTTTCCCGAGTAGGGGCCAAAGCCACTGGAAACCGTGTTCCCTGTGCAGTCCGACTGACACTACCCCATGCCTGGGGGGAATGAGTATAAAAAGGGAAATGTTTTTGAAGACAGGCACGATATATACTACTAGAGAATGCGCAGTTTCAAACCACAGTTGCAGGAGGATATAGGAATAACGACAGGTGCCGGGGACTACGTACCATGATTTCATAGTGCTCTGCAGCCAGCAGGCTCACTAAACGCTCATCACGGAACATACCACAAATGGTGCTGATCAATGACACACGGGTTTTCATGCTTGTGACACAGACAGACAGCAAAACACCACGGCTTATTATCTTCCCATTGTGTACACCACTCACAGGACGGTGACAGTCCAGGTATTGCACTGGATCTCGGCTTTGCTTAACAGAAAACAACCCTGCTACGGTTGGAAAGAGTTACCACTTAAAACGATTTGGTCAACTTGCACCAAGAAGTAGGTTGGGAACAGGTGTTTTCAGGTGAGCGTGAAACCCCGCAGTGGAACGCTGTGTGCTGCAAATTGCTTATTAATCAGAGAAGTGAGTCCTACTAACTTCCTATTATTACAAAAGTAGAAAGACTGAAAAAAAAAATGAAATCTGAAAATGATCTCATTTGCTTAAGGCTGCACTGAGTGTATTGCAAACAAACAAACAAACACCGGGAAGTCCACTTCGTAAAATGCAGCAGCCAATAGGTGAAAATAATAAAAGAAAGAACTTTTTTTAGGAAGAAAAACACTTGCCCTGTCTTGTGTTGAACGGATGTGTGTGTACTGTTTTTCAGGGGCAGGGTGGAGGGAAGATGTCATTTGGCACTCTCGTAATGACAATGTTTTAATACTGGCACTAGCTAAAGAACAGCGCCCCCAGCGGATGCCAGGACTGGAGGTGGGAGCGCTGTTCATTCAGACGCTGAGAGGTCGGGGTTAAAAAACGCGGCTGTGGAGACAGGAGAGCTGCTGGGAAGCCATGTTTTTGATTTTCAGACAGGTGTTAATTTTACCAGGCTTCATTAATACAGAAGAAAGGAAACGTCTTCCAGGAAAGCAGCCACTGCGGAAACGAGTGTGTCCGGCCATCAATACACAAGAGACTCTTTGTGACTCAACACGTGGGGTCGCGAGGCAGAGCTGGTGGCACTGCGGATCACTTCCATCCACCTGCAACACGGGAACGCCAGTTAGTCAACCTTTTGTTTGGACGGACTCCTGACACTTTGGTGGGCATCGCTTACAGAAACACAAGGTGAAGTCAGGCCGCCTGGTTGGTAATCTGCCACTTCAGCAGAAGAGCAAGGGAACAGCCAGCACCCAGGCGTTCCTGAGGTACAGTGGAGACCCACTGGCCTGGGCACTCACTCAGTGTGGAGCTGGAAGTACCTTGCTGCAGTGACACTGCCCGCTCCATTGGAGCAGTTAGGAGCGAGGTGGCCTCTGGTTGCTGGGGAGAACGCTACCTCCTATTTTCATGGACATGGCAGAGAATGGCGGGACGTGTCCCATCCTGCTTAGTGGAAGCTCTCCCTTCCTTTTTTCTTTTTCTTTTTTTTTTGAGACAGGGTCTGGCTCTGTCACTCATACTGGAGTTCAGTGGTGCAGTTATCGCCCACTGTAGCTACCTCCTGGGCTCAATCGATCCTCCAGCCTTGGCCTCCCAGGAGATGGGACTACAGGCTTGCACCACCACGCCCAAATCTCCCTTTTTATATATTTGTGTATTTGCTCTCTACCGGTGCTTCTCAAATGGGTGCAATGCTGTCCCATTTGGTAAAGTCTGGAGACATTTTTAGATGTCCCAACTGAGGGGTTGCTGCGGGCATCTAGTGGGTGGCCAGGGATGCCGCTGAACATCCTGCACAATGCAGGACGGACTCCCCAAATTACCTGGCCTTGTCCCAGGCCTTTCAGGATCTGGACTGCAAGGCTGGACCCTTTGTCACAATAATAGCAAAATCCCAACTTTGATCAACCCAGCTCTCAACCCAGCTCTCGAGCTCAGTCCAGGATCAGATTTGAGAATGGCTCTCCTCTAGGTTCCTTTTTCAGGTGATGTTGTTTAGGAGGTGCTCAGCATATTGCTGAGGACCCCTCCCCTTCTGCCTCCCGGGGCGAGGAGGGCTCAGCAGGGCAAACTGCACAAGTAGTCGGCTTGGGGATGCAATTTGCAGAGGCCCAGGATCTCTATTCAAAATATGAATTGCAGGAACAGTCTTAGGCCTGACTGTTGCATTTCTTTCTTGGCTAAATGAAGTCTGCAGTCCCTGCCATTACACCATGTAGGCAGTCTCACTGGGGCTTAGCTTCATCATCCCGGACACGTTATGTCAGAGATCTCCAAGCAAGATGTCTAGGGCCTCAGCCAACACCGTGCAGGGTAAGGGCGCAGGGAAGTTGGGACCCCACTTTCTGCCATGAGAACAGAATCGCCTGCTGGTGTCGGGCAGTGGGACCCCAGGTCTAAACGCTTAGTTGGCAGGGAAGGGTGGGGCCATCTCACTCGCTGACTTGGGAGAAATCCTGATGTTTGGAAGAGGGGGTCCTCTTCTGCAGGGCCCTGTGCGTGGGAAGGGGGTGTCTACCTTTCGAACGTGTACTCGCTTTCCGCCCTGAAGTAGTAGACGTGGGACTTGAAGTGCAGCTTGAACACGTAGTCTTTCTGGATGTTCTCGGACTCAGAGGGGATGGTGAGCGAGTAGCCGAGCAGAGGCAGGCTGGCAAGGGGATGATTGTCCTGGAAAGGGGAAACAAAGCAAAGTGGCTTTTCGGGGTCAGCTTCTGCTGCTGGGCCTGGCTGCTGCCCCGCATCAGACAGGGACTTGGGAGCCCAGGCAGCTCCCTCCTCGGGCGTGGGCCTGGAAGGGACCATGGCAGCCAGTGTTTGCCTGTACGTGATGGCCCGGGTGGCAAGTCCCGCCAGGACTGAGCTGTAGATAAAGCCAACCCCCGTCCCTTGTCCAGGCAGAAGACAGGTGGCCCTTCCTAGGGCAGAAGTTGTCCTTCAGTGGATGATAATGTCAGTCTTCCCTAGAGTTGAGGGCCTCGGGTGGACAGGGCCCCCCGCCAGCATCCCTGTCATCCCCGTGACACCTGGAGCCCAAGAGGCCTGAGTCATTCCAGAGGAGGGCGGCCCCCTCACCTCATGCTGCCACCCCCAAGGTCCCAGGGCCACCTGCCCTGTGCGAGACACTTACCTGGTGTGATTTGTAGAAGAACAGGCAGAAGTTTGTGAACACCACCCACAGCTTCTGCCACCCGTTGCTGTTTTTGAATTTCCTCAGCAGGTTTCCAGACAACTGATTCTGAAAGGCAAGGAGGCCTGTGAGAAGCACAGCGGGCACCTGCCCCAGGAGGGCACAGAGAGCAGCTCTCCCTGCACCAGGGCCCTGGGCTGGGGCATGTCCGTGACTGAAGGATGTGGGCCCCACCCCCGCTCCCCCGTGTGTGGGGAGACTTGGCAGGTCCTGGGACCCTGATCTCATCACTTCCCCTTGTCACTTGCTGTGGGGCATCTTGGGGTCCCTGTGTCCCCCCAAAAGACACGTTGAGGTCCTGACTACCAGTACCTTAGAACACAGGCTTATTTGGAAATAGGCTCGTTGCAGGGTAACTAGTGAAGACGAGATCACACTGGGGTAGGGTGGGCCCTAAATCCAACGGGAGTGGTGTCCTGAGGAGAAGAGCCACCTTGAGGGGAGAGGGGTGTGCCCTGTGACACCGAGGCAGAAATGGGGGCGCAGGACCCCATGCATTGCCAGCAGGCGGAAGCTGAAGGAGGGAAAGATCCATCCCAACAAGCTCAGAGCAGCACTCGTTTTGAGGGGCCAGGCACCCTACCCAGGAAGTGGGGCCTGGGGTGCATGTGAGTGGCTCCCACATGCCCTCTAGTGGCCCAGGAGGCAGTTGCAGCCCTGCCCACCTCCAGGCTCAGGGCCGGCCCAGCCCCTGGAGCATTGTTAGGATGCGCTGCAGCCCAGCTAGGGGGCAGGGACAGGCACCTGTGTCCATGCTACCTCCAAACAACTCTGAGCAGGCCTGACGCACTGGTGGCTCATTTCGTCCCTTTGCCAAAGTGACATCACCAGCAGAGACTCAAAGCAGTTGCACCACCTTGTAAAGGCACTTAATGCCACTGAATTGTTCCCGTAAAAATCGTTAAGTTGGCCAATATTGTGGTATAGCTATTTTACCACAATAAAAAATACAGACCTCCGAGTCTGCCTCATTCCATCTCTCTGGGTGCCCCT